AAGTATTTTTTACCATAAGTGTCCATTTTGACCATTTTTAGTGTTTTAGGAATTGCTTTTGAAACTGATTATATTTGAAACATATAAGACTACAATTGGAGAATCCTTGATATTAAAAAGTTGCCATGATTAAAAAGTCTTTCAGAATTTCTTGGTTAGTAAGATTTGGAAGCTTATAGCTTCTAGAGTTTGTTTTTAGAACAAGAGGTATGTTTGTGTGAAAGTGAGATGGGAACTCATGAAATGAATGCAAAATTGTGTGCACATATGCATATGGTTGTGTTCTGGAGAAAGCCTTGGTAGCTTTTAATCAATTCTCAAGAGGGTTCATGACACAAAGAATTCCCAATTTGCCTGTCTCGCTTTCCTTCCCACACCCACCCTCCCTTATCAGTAGTAACTAGCTTGCTCTCTCTTGCCAGCTGCCTATTTATCCCTTCCCAGATGAATTGTCCTTCTTGTTTTCTGACCAAGCAAAGCTGAGCAAGGAGAACTCAGGAGCTGGTGCCCAGGTGGGGGCGTCAGGTAGATGGCAAGACTGCTGGGAGCGCCGCAGTGAGTGCCCTCTGGGTGAGCTGTTAGGAAGGCAGACAGCTTCCCCTGCCCAACACTGACCAGGAAACGTGGGCAGTCCAAGATGCCACTCTGCAGTCAAACTTCTATTACATTGAGGATAAGTTGAAAGAGAGTGTCAAGGGGAAAATGGAATTGGGTAGTGGCTTTCCACCGTTACCTGTTTTTGTCCAGTTATATTTTCTTTTTTTTTTTTTTTTAGTATTTATTGATCATTCTTGGGTGTTTCTCAGAGAGGGGGATGTGGCAGGGTCATAGAATAATAGTGGAGAGAAGGTCAGTAGATAAACACGTGAACAAAGGTCTCTGGCTTTCCTAGGCAGAGGTCCCTGCGGCCTTCAGCAGTGTTTGTGTCCCTGGGTACTTGAGATTAGGGAGTGGTGATGACTCTTAACCAGCATGCTGCCTTCAAGCATCTGTTTAACAAAGCACATCTTGCCAGGATTTTAACGTTCTGCTGGACTGAGCTGGTTGCCTCATGTTATTATGCAGGCAACTCACTTTATCCCAATTTCTTGATACTTTTCCTTCTGGAGGTCCTATTTCTCTAACATCTTCCAGAAAAGTCTTAAAGCTGCCTTAACCTTTTTTCCAGTCCACCTCTTAAATTTTTTCCTCCTCTTCCTCTATACTAACATGAGTGTGGATCCAGCTTGTCCCCAAAGCTTGCCTTGCTTTGAAGAATCCGACTGTAAAGAATCTTCACCTATGCCTGTGATTTGTGGGCCTGAAGAAAACTATCCATCCTTGCAAATGTCTTCTGCTGAGATGCCTCACACAGAGACTGTCTCTCCTCTTCCTTCCTCCATGGATCTGCTTATTCAGGACAGCCCTGATTCTTCCACCAGTCCCAAAGGCAAACAACCCACTTCTGCAGAGAATAGTGTCGCAAAAAAGGAAGACAAGGTCCCGGTCAAGAAACAGAAGACCAGAACTGTGTTCTCTTCCACCCAGCTGTGTGTACTCAATGATAGATTTCAGAGACAGAAATACCTCAGCCTCCAGCAGATGCAAGAACTCTCCAACATCCTGAACCTCAGCTACAAACAGGTGAAGACCTGGTTCCAGAACCAGAGAATGAAATCTAAGAGGTGGCAGAAAAACAACTGGCCGAAGAATAGCAATGGTGTGACGCAGAAGGCCTCAGCACCTACCTACCCCAGCCTCTACTCTTCCTACCACCAGGGATGCCTGGTGAACCCGACTGGGAACCTTCCAATGTGGAGCAACCAGACCTGGAACAATTCAACCTGGAGCAACCAGACCCAGAACATCCAGTCCTGGAGCAACCACTCCTGGAACACTCAGACCTGGTGCACCCAATCCTGGAACAATCAGGCCTGGAACAGTCCCTTCTATAACTGTGGAGAGGAATCTCTGCAGTCCTGCATGCACTTCCAGCCAAATTCTCCTGCCAGTGACTTGGAGGCTGCCTTGGAAGCTGCTGGGGAAGGCCTTAATGTAATACAGCAGACCACTAGGTATTTTAGTACTCCACAAACCATGGATTTATTCCTAAACTACTCCATGAACATGCAACCTGAAGACGTGTGAAGATGAGTGAAACTGATATTACTCAATTTCAGTCTGGACACTGGCTGAATCCTTCCTCTCCCCTCCTCCCATCCTTCATAGGATTTTTCTTGTTTGGAAACCACGTGTTCTGGTTTCCATGATGCCCATCCAGTCAATCTCATGGAGGGTGGAGTATGGTTGGAGCCTAATCAGCGAGGTTTCTTTTTTTTTTTTTTTTTCCTATTGGATCTTCCTGGAGAAAATACTTTTTTTTTTTTTTTTTTTTGAGACGGAGTCTTGCTCTGTCGCCCAGGCTGGAGTGCAGTGGCGCGGTCTTGGCTCACTGCAAGCTCCGTCTGCCGGGTTCACGCCATTCTCCTGCCTCAGCCTCCCGAGCAGCTGGGACTACAGGCGCCCGCCACCTCGCCCGGCTAATATTTTGTATTTTTAGTAGAGACGGGGTTTCACTGTGTTAGCCAGGATGGTCTCGATCTCCTGACCTTGTGATCCGCCCGCCTCGGCCTCCCTAACAGCTGGGATTTACAGGCGTGAGCCACCGCGCCCTGCCTAGAAAAGACATTTTAATAACCTTGGCTGCCGTCTCTGGCTATAGATAAGTAGATCTAATACGAGTTTGGATATCTTTAGGGTTTAGAATCTAACCTCAAGAATAAGAAATACAAGTACAAATTGGTGATGAAGATGTATTCGTATTGTTTGGGATTGGGAGGCTTTGCTTATTTTTTAAAAACTATTGAGGTAAAGGGTTAAGCTGTAACATACTTAATTGATTTCTTACCGTTTTTGGCTCTGTTTTGCTATATCCCCTAATTTGTTGGTTGTGCTAATCTTTG